CACATGTTCTCACTTATAAGTAGAAGCTAAACATTGAGTACACATGGATACAAAGAAGGGAACCGCAGACACTGGGGCCTACCTGAGGTCGGAGCATGGAAGGAGGGTGAGGATCAAAAAACTACCTATCTGGTACTATGCTTTTTATCTGGATGATGAAATAATCTGTACAACAAACCCTGGTGACATGCAATTTACCTATATAGCAAGCCTACACATGTGCCCCTGAACCTAAAAAAAAAGTTAAAAGAAAAACGTTTGGATTATTTTCCCTCTTTCGAACAAAGACATTGGTTTGCCCAAGGACTACAAATAAACCAACGGGAAAAAAGAAAGGTTCCAGTTTTGTCTGAAAATTCTGATTAAGCCTCTGGGCCCTACAGCCTGGAGAACCTGGAGAATCCTACACCCACAGAACCCGGCTTTGTCCCCAAAGAATAAAAACACCTCTCTAAAAGCTGCTCTTCCACCTTTCTTTGGGTTCCGCACTGGTTTTCCAGGGCCAGGAATGGCAGCAGCCAGGACCCCAGGATAAGGGCAGTGCCCAAGGAAAGGGGAGCAGAAGACATTCAGGGAGGGGGAAAGAAATGAGGCTGGGACAGTGGATAAGGGCCAGGTGAAGGGGAGAGGGGCGGCTTCTGAAGGCTTTGGGCAGGGAGAGTGGCTGGGGGAAGCCTAGTAATGCAACCTATCCAGCGGCGGCTTCGGAAAAAACCCGGGGCTGGGTCAGGATGGGAAAGGCAGCGAACTGAACCGTTTTGAGCCCCAAGTTCGGGGCCGAATGTCTTCCCTGTGCGCAGAAGCAAGGGCGGGGGCGTGCCATCCTCACCCGGAGCGCCGGCCGAGCCTCCCGCCTCCCAACGCCTGGCCAGGGCCCCGTCTCGCCCTCTGCACATGGGATCCACTGACCAGGCAACTGCAGGTTTGGGGCTCTGCGACCCGGGGGCAGGAACAGAGCCTTGCAGGCGGCAGCGCGTCACAAAGGCGGCCGGAGCTTGGCATTTAGCTTGGGCCAGAGCAAGGCGCAGACCCGGGGCGCCCATGGAGTTGGCGTCGGAGCAACAGCTGCGCGGGCGGAGCAGGTAGGCGCGCTCCAGTCCCTGCAGCCCGAGCGAGGTAATGGCTCTTCCTTTTTATTCCCCACAGAAAGCAAGTGATTGCTTTCCTTTCCTCATTTTTGGAAGCCCTGCCTAACACACAGCTGCACTGTACATCCCAGTTCCTGGATGGACGAAGAAAGTGAACTGATCCAGCCCCAAGACCAGAGCTGCTGGGCCTTTCTGCCCGATTTGTGTCTGTGCCGTGTTTTCTGGTGGCTAGGAGACAGGGACAGGTCCAGGGCTGCTCTTGTCTGCAGAAAGTGGAACCAGATGATGTATTCTGCTGAGCTCTGGCGGTACAGAACCATCACCTTCAGCGGGAGACCTTCCAGGGTACATGCATCTGAAGTTGAGTCAGCTGTTTGGTATGTTAAGAAGTTTGGTCGTTATCTGGAGCACCTGGAGGTCAAATTCATGAATCCTTACAATGCTGTCTTGACCAAGAAGTTCCAGGTCACCATGCGGGGCCTCCTGTCTTGTCTGAGTAAGAGCAACAACCGTCTGAAATCTCTTTCCATCCAATACCTGGAGCTGGACCGCCTGGTATGGAGGAACAGCATCAGGAGCTCATTCATCAGCAGCTTGAGCTTCTTCTTAAAGAAGATGGGCAAACGCCTGGATTATCTCAACCTAAAAGGGGCCAGGCTGACCGTGGAGCAAGGCTGCCAAATTCTCGACTCCCTCAGCTACATGAGGAATGAGAATGTGATCTCAGAGCTCAACATCGAGGACTATTTCAGCCATCACCTTGCTGTCTACAACAGCCCCCAGTTCAAAAAGACCATGTCCACATTCCACAATCTTGTGTCCCTGAACCTCAACTACAACTGTATCTCCGACGAGCTGCTTGAGAACTTGTGTGAGAATGCCAGCACCCTCCGGACCATCAACATCAAATGCCACGTTCATGACCCCCACGGACAGGTCATCTGGGGTATGTCCTGGGCCAAGCTGGCCAGGCAGGCCACCAATCTGAAGGTGAACTTCTTCTTTGAACGGATCATGAAGTACGAACGCTTGGCCCGAATCCTCTTGCAGGAGATCCCGATCAGGAGCATCAGTCTGAGAAGCTGCTATTTCAGTGACCCAGACTGTTCAATGAGACCCACTCTGATAGATCTCCTGCCCACCTTCCGGCACACTCTGCAGGTAGGTAGGACTTGTGAGGAGTGACTGCTGTTCACACACATCTTCCCTTTTGGTGCTCTTCCAGAAATTAACTTGTGAATTCAACAACAACCATGAGTCACTCGACGAGGAGCTGCACCTCCTCATCATATCCTGCAGGAAGTTGTTTTACTTCAAAATCTGGGCTTTCCTTGATGTTAGTTTTGTGGAGCGGATCCTGAAGAGTCAGAAAGAACGGCAGTGTGCCCTGCGTGTATTCAAGGTAAGAGGTCCCCAGGCTGGTTCCACGGCGTATCATATGTGGATGTATTTCTCTGTTGGCACAGGCGAGAATTTATACAAACAGATATGAGACGAATGAAGAGGACAAGACCCTGCAGGAAATTTACAGGAAGTACAGAAAGCTGATCGAATCAGAGCTTAGCTATTTTGTCATCGTTTACTCTGTGATGTAATGAGCACTCTACAGATGAAGAAAGCTGGGAGCACTTTGAACTTGAAAATCATTTCTCTTAGAACTACACTTGGGCACTGCCGGCCCTTTTGCTCCTCTCTCTCCCCTCCACTTTTTTTTTTTGTCAGCTCCATGACAACATGACCAGCTCAGCAAAGGCTGAGACTGCCCATGACCTGAAGGCTCCAGGTGGCTTTAAAGCGCTATGTTTACCAACTATCCCGGTGTCATTTCTCTTTTTGTCAGTTTTG